ATGGACGGCGCGGCCGAGCGGGCGCCCTGAGCGCGGCGCGGGTCCCCGGAGCGCCCCCGAGGCGAGCGCGAGCGAGGTGAGCGGAGGCGCCGGCGGGGCGGGGGCGGGCGCCGGGGATGGGGTTCACCGGCCCGGGCCGGGGGGCGGAGGGCGCCGCGTCGGGGGCGCTGGGGCAGCGGCACCCGGTGGGCGCCCGGGAGGAGGAGGCGGCCCCGGAATGAGCGGCCACGGCCGTCCAGGACGCCAGGGACAGGGAGGCCCCTTCCCCGCCCCCCGCAACGCCCGGCGGACCCGGGCCCAGCCCACGCCCGCCCGCCGCGTTGCCGCCCTTCTCCCCGCAGCTCCTTCTTTGGGTGTGGAATGGGGGGGGGACAAAAATCCAGGACCCACCAGGGCCGCCTGAGATCCAGCGCGGATCTGCGCGAGCCCCCGACGTCCCGAACGTCACCCCCGCGGGGGCCAGAACCGGAGCAGGCGGACCCTGGCCCGGAGTCGGTCCGGGAGGTGTGGAGCCTCGGCCGTGGGAGGGACGCGACGGCCTCTGGCCTGGGACACCCGGGAAGGGGCCTTCCCCTGTCGGGGGGGAGGGCTGCAGATCCATCCCCCCAGTGTCCAGGCCGCACTGCCTCCCCATCCCGGGGTGCCCAGCCGGCCCCTGAGGGATAAAGCCCCCGCGCCCTTCCGCCTGCTGCAGAGGCAGCCGCGGCGCTGGGGGAGGGGCTGGCACAGCCAGGCTGCTGCAGCCACCTCGCTAGGCCCAGCTGCCCAGCCTGGGATGCGGAGCAGACCAGGTGGGGATACCTAATAGTCTGGCCTGGAGGGGAGGGGGCAACAATAGGCCCAGCCCCAACAGGGTCACCCCTTCTGGGAGAATCTGCCTCCGTCTCCCTGCTGCGGGGTGTACCGGCCTCTGCTGAGGGGAATAGGGGCTCTGGTGCTGCAGTGATGGGGGGCGGGGACACTGTGGGATGGAGGAGGGGGTGGCAGGATGTAGCGTGGCTCCGCAGTGCTCTTGCTGTGCAGCTTGGGGTGGGGGTGGGGTGCTGCAGGCCAGGGAAGCTCCTTTTGTGCCCCAGCGGGGGGTCTGAGGGGAGATCCAAACCCCGGCACTCTCCCTTGCCTCCCTTCTGGCACAGCCCACCCAGAGACACTGTTGCACCTAGGGCGGTCCAGGGGTGAATGTAGCACCCCAGGCCCCAGCCCTCCACCAGGAGGACAGTCCCATGCATTCACTGCTAATAAGCACTGGATGCGGATGGCAGATCATGTGACCCCAGCTGGAAGTTCATCCTGAAGTCTCGCTGAAATACCTCCTGCTGCAGCCAGCCGGGGGCTGCACGAGTGTGGCTGGGCAGGTTCTATTCCCCTGGTATCCTCTGTCCTCGGGGAGGCTTCTGGGAATAAAGTCCCATTAACAGAGGTGCAGAAAGACGCTTAGAGTCAGTCTCTGCTCCAGGACCCTTCTCTTCTCAGGCTGGGGCTGAAGTCAGGGCCTAGAGGCTGCCACTGGACAGGTGCCTCGAAGGGGCATCAGCTAGGGCCTGGGGAGACCTAGGTGTCACTTCTTGCAGAAGGCAGGGAAAGGGGCAGACCCACAGTGAGAGAGAGGTGGTTGGACTCTGGCCATGAGAACTGCACCCGCTGAGGCCCCCTCTGCCGGAGTTGCTCAGGGCAGTGAACCTTGGAAGCGCCACACTGGTCCTGATGTTTAGCATGTGGCACAGTGACCAGGAGGAGGGACACAGGTCTGGTGGGAAGGGAGGGAACCTGGATATGTCCGGCTCTGAGACTCGACTGTCACGGCCCCTTGTGCCAAGTCCTCCCATCCCCTGCCCTGCCCGGACCCCGTTCCTGGGATCGGAGGGAGCCCCCCGCCCCACCCCACTTTCTCCCAGGTCCACAGCTTCCCCAGGCCAGCGGAGCAGAGTGTAGGCCAGCTTGGGTCCTACAGCACTAGCCAAGGGAGCTGAGGGGAGGCAGGGATGAGGGCATCTGGGGGAGCCCAGTGAGGGAAGATGAGCTGACCTGTGTGAGTGCAGGGTCCCTGCCTCCCAGAGTTGCCACCCACCAGTCTCTCCTCAGCCTCCTTAGTGTGACGATTTCTGCCTCCAGAAGCATCCCTGGGTAACAGTGAGCCGGACAGCTCCAAGAGCCTGCCTAGGTGTGAGGGGGAGACACAGTCCCATCCCCCCATGCTTGACAGTCCTGGCAGCTGTCTCTGAAGGTAGTGAGTCCCCATTTCTAGGTGCTGAGCAGAAGGTAACATGGTAAGGATGCTGTCAGTTGAGAGCTGGGGGTGGCCTGGGACTCCCTGGTCCCGTCTGTGCTCAGGGACAGGAATGTGCTGCACAGAGACGCTGGGTGTGGGAGCTCGTGTTTGTAAGGAGTCTGAAGCTGACCCCTCGGGTACTGGAGTCCTGGGGTTCTCAGGGGATCCTGCATACAGAGGGCAAGGACGTGCGTGTACTCTAGTGTATGTCCAGCCCACGCGTGTGCACATATTCACGCGTGGGTACTTGCACACAGGGCAGGTGGATTGTGGGTAAGGAGCACCAGCCCTGTGTGTGGAGTGGGTGTGCAAAGAGGTGTGTTCTGGCACGCACAGAGGGCAGTGTGCACGCAGCACTGGAGCCAGGCGTGCTGTGTCCCAGGGGAGGGTGGCGGCCTGGTGCCTCCTGGAAGGTGTGGGCCTGGGAGGAGCCTTCTTCTGACTTTGGACTTGGAAACTGCTTCCTCCTGGGCTCAAAGACTTTTGAAAAGGGTGTATGGGGCTGTGCTAGGGGGCATCCTGTCCCCAGCCCTGCCTCTCACCCCCCAACCCCTAGGCACTGGAATAGCAGGGCCACAGGTACTCAGGAGGGCTTGGCATGTGGGGCCGTGAAAGGAGAGGCATGGAACCAACACCATCCACATTTCCTTACCTCTGTTCCCACATGGCCAGTGCTGGCCCCACTGATCTGCACCAGACTGTCCTTAGTGTCTCTGCTCCCCACCCCACCCAACCTGCCCCATCCCTGGCATAGCTGAGCCCCGATCCTTAGCATCTGGGGAGACAGAGGTGAGGAACATGTCCCCCTGGGAGCTGTAGGTCCAGGGAGACCCTGTGGGTGAGGATGCTCTCCCAGAGGCCAGCATGGCACAGAGGCTTCCTGCAGGAGGGGGCACTCGGCCAGCCCTTCGCAGTACAGAGAAGGCCTCTGAGGGGGCGGGGAGCCGGCGAGCTGCAGGGAGCATGCTGGGCACAGCAGGTACCTGGAGTGGGAAGGAAGGTTAGGACCAGGTAGGGCAGAGGAGCGGAGGGGCTGAGGACTGGGCTCTGCACTGCCGGGCACCTGCTGGGGTGGGTAGGAGAGAGCAGGGAGGGGCGCGTGCCCACTCTGCAGAGGAGCCTGCTCCATGGTGGTGGCTGCCGCAGGAGCAGCGGTTGCCTGGCACCTCTGCTGTTGCCATGGTGACGATGGAGGTGCTAACTTGCTAATGAATCCCCTTCGGCTGCAAATAACAATACTATTGTGGGTGATAGGCCCAGCTCCAGCTCAGCGTTGCTTAGGAGGCAGAGCAGGGCCAGGTAAAGGCCAGGACCCGTCCTCCCGCCCCTCCAGCCCCTGCCCACCACCCTGCAGCTGGACTTGCCCTCCTCCCTCCCCTCCCTCTGGGTCTCAGATCTGGCTGGCTGCACCGAGGTCTCTCATGGCAGTGTCAGGACTCAGGGCTGCATGAAGGCTAGGCCCTGGCTGCAGAGAGGGCGAGGGCCTCTCCTCACACCTGCCCTCCTCCCTGCACTGGGGGGTATTTGCTTCTGTTGTTTTCAGTGAGAGAGAATCCACCCCCACTTAACGGATGAGGACATTGAGGCCGGGGCAGCTCCTCAAAAGACCCCCAGCCCAAGTGTCCCTGCCACTGCAGCCTTCTCGGGGTTCTGGGTCTCTGAGCTGGACCCTTGGGTATCCTACGGGGCACCTGGAGCCGCTGTCTCACCAGAACCACACATCTGGGCCCTCGCCTCTCACCACCTGTGCAAGGCTCAGGTAGAACTCGGGAAGGACAAACAGCTCATCAACAGCACTGCTGACCATCCCCCTGTCCCTGCAGGTCCAGCACCATGTGCTAGGTCACTCCCAGCGCGAGGCCACACCTGGGCCGTCGGAGCAGCCCCTCCTCACTTCAGGGGTCACCCTCCCCAGCACCCATTGCCCCACCATGGCTGGGGACCGGCTCCCGAGGAAGGTGATGGATGCCAAGAAGCTGGCCAGCCTGCTGCGGGGCGGGCCTGGGGGGCCGCTGGTCATCGACAGCCGCTCCTTCGTGGAGTACAACAGCTGGCATGTGCTCAGCTCCGTCAACATCTGCTGCTCCAAGCTGGTGAAGCGGCGGCTGCAGCAGGGCAAGGTGACCATTGCGGAGCTCATCCAGCCGGCTGCACGCAGCCAGGTACCCAGCCCACTGCCCACCAGGCATGCATCCGGCATGCTGATCTCTGCCCCATGGCCCCCAGGTGGAGGCTACGGAGCCACAGGACGTGGTGGTCTATGACCAGAGCACGCGGGACGCCAGCGTGCTGGCCGCAGACAGCTTCCTCTCCATCCTGCTGAGCAAGCTGGACGGCTGCTTCGACAGCGTGGCCATCCTCACTGGTGAGTCCATGACCCACGCCTCCCCGAGGCACTCTCAACCCACTTGACGGCCCTCCTCCTACAGGGGGCTTCGCCACCTTCTCCTCCTGCTTCCCCGGCCTCTGCGAGGGCAAGCCTGCTGCCCTGCTACCCATGAGCCTCTCCCAGCCCTGCCTGCCTGTGCCCAGCGTGGGCCTGACCCGCATCCTGCCTCACCTCTACCTGGGCTCGCAGAAGGACGTCCTAAACAAGGTGTGTGTGCAGTGGAGTTCGGGGGGTGGTCACCCCTTTCCAACCCGCCCTCCCGCCCCTCCAGGATCTGATGACGCAAAATGGAATAAGCTACGTCCTCAACGCCAGCAACTCCTGCCCCAAGCCTGACTTCATCTGCGAGAGCCGCTTCATGCGGGTCCCCATCAACGACAACTACTGTGAAAAACTGCTGCCCTGGCTGGACAAGTCCATCGAGTTCATCGGTGAGTCTGCGGTGGGCGGAGGGCAGGGACCTCCTCACCTGGCCCCCATGGCCCACCTGCCCAGATAAAGCCAAGCTCTCCAGCTGCCAAGTCATCGTCCACTGTCTGGCTGGCATCTCCCGCTCTGCCACCATCGCCATCGCCTACATCATGAAGACCATGGGCATGTCCTCCGACGACGCCTACAGGTACCACCTTCCCCAGTCGCGCACTTGTGGCTGGGCGCCTGGGACTGAGCCTCCTCCCCCGCAGGTTCGTGAAGGACAGGCGCCCGTCCATCTCGCCCAACTTCAACTTCCTGGGCCAGCTGCTGGAGTACGAGCGCAGCCTGAAGCTGCTGGCCGCCCTGCAGGGCGACCCGGGCACCCCCTCAGGGACGCCGGAGCCTCCGCCCAGTCCTGCCGCCGGGGCCCCGCTGCCACGGCTGCCACCACCTACCTCAGAGAGCGCTGCCACAGGGAATGCGGCTGCCAGGGAGGGCGGCCTGAGCGCGGGCGGGGAGCCCCCCGCGCCCCCCACGCCCCCGGCGACCAGCGCACTGCAGCAGGGCCTGCGCGGCCTGCACCTCTCCTCGGACCGCCTGCAGGACACTAACCGCCTCAAGCGCTCCTTCTCCCTGGACATCAAGTCTGCCTACGCCCCTAGCAGGCGGCCCGACGGCCCCGGGCCCCCCGACCCCGGCGAGGCCCCGAAGCTCTGCAAGCTGGACAGCCCGTCGGGGGCCGCGCTGGGCCTGTCCTCGCCCAGCCCGGACAGCCCGGACGCCGCGCCTGAGGCGCGCCCACGGCCCCGCCGGCGGCCCCGGCCCCCCGCCGGCTCCCCCGCGCGCTCCCCCGCGCACAGCCTCGGCCTGAACTTCGGCGATGCGGCCCGGCAGACTCCGCGGCACGGCCTCTCGGCCCTGTCGGCGCCCGGGCTGCCCGGCCCTGGCCAGCCGGCCGGCCCCGGGGCCTGGGCACCGCCGCTCGACTCCCCAGGCACGCCGTCGCCCGACGGGCCCTGGTGCTTCAGCCCCGAGGGCGCACAGGGGGCGGGCGGGGTGCTGTTTGCGCCCTTCGGCCGGGCGGGCGCCCCGGGACCAGGCGGCGGCAGCGACCTGCGGCGGCGGGAGGCAGCGAGGGCTGAGCCCCGGGACGCGCGGACCGGCTGGCCCGAGGAGCCGGCCCCGGAGACGCAGTTCAAGCGCCGCAGCTGCCAGATGGAGTTCGAGGAGGGCATGGTGGAGGGGCGCGCGCGCGGCGAGGAGCTGGCCGCCCTGGGCAAGCAGGCGAGCTTCTCGGGCAGCGTGGAGGTCATCGAGGTGTCCTGACCCCTCCGCTGCCCTCGGCCCCGCCGCCCGCAGCCAGGCCCGTTATAAATGTATATTATATATAATGCAAAGAAAGGTAAATGGTTTTACTGGGATTTTTATCGAGAAGTAAATATTTCGATTTTTTATTTATTTAAGCTGTTCATTCTGGCAATGATTTGGCAACAGTGCGGGTGGTCCTCGAGCTCTATTTTTACTGTCTGGTATTTAAACTGAAACATACGTTTCTAAGCAATACGAGGCCACCTTCAGTCGCAAGCTGGGTGCCAGGCCTGGGGCCCCTCCCAGTTCCCCCGCCCCAGGAAACACTGCTGACCTTTGCAAAGGCTGCCGAGCTTTCGTGCACTTTTTACATAACAAAAAGGTGAAAAAAAGGAAAAAAAAACTTCTTTGCCACAAACTGAGCCGCAGAACCCCCCTTCTCCCCCCACCCACCTCCCCTGCTCCCTCCCTTCTCTGCGCCGGCCTAGGGCTCTGCACCAAAGCCATAGGATGGAGGAGCAGGAGCTGGTGTGCCCCGGAGAGGTGCGGCCAGCCCTCCATCAGCTCCAGGCACCAAATCTTGGTGGCAAGGAGGGCACCCCGCTGCCCGTTGCCCCAGAGCTGTTCTCTGGCAGGGGAGGACAGGCATTGGGCTTCATGGTGCCAGGGTGTTCAGAGGGGCTGAGAAATAGAACAGTGTGTGTAGGGGCTTCGGGCAGGGGGTTCTGGAACGTCAGATGAGGTGCAGCCCAGGGGAGGACAGAGGTGTTAGTGCCCCCAACTCCTGCCAGAGCCCCAGTCCAGCCACAGAGTGGCTCAGAAAGGCCATTCCTAGAGGGCTGCGGCCCTCCCTTCTCCCTTGCCCATGCCCCCAGAGCTGCCTGCCGGGCAGGGTGGCACCATTGCAGGAGAGGAGCTTGGCCTCCGGGGGTCAGGCAGGAGGCGCCTGGCTAGCCAGTGCTGGCTCCACTGGGCAGGAAGCCCTGGACCCCCAGGTATGAGGAGGGGGTGGTCTTAGGGTTCTGTTCCAGGTCTGCCCCGCCCCCCTCCCAGCCATGCCCCAGGCAGAACTTGGAATTCAGGTGTGCACCTGCAGGCTGAGGGGCTCTGTGAGCAGGTGCTGCTCACACAGGGAGTTCAGGCGCCAGCCAAGCCCCTGTGCTGCTGGGATAGGCCTGCTTCACTTAGGGAGCACTGCCTCAAGACAGGTAAAGCCCCCTCGTTTGCCCCCACCCCCATGGGGCCGCTCAGGAGAGAAACTCCCATTCACCCCTTTCCCAGGGTGCTCTCTCTCTAGGTGGCATGCCAGCCCCCAAACACAAGTGGCTTTTGGGCCCAGGTGGGTCAGCCTGCTGCCCCTGCCCCATACCCCCTCGGGCCATTGGGACCCCTGCCCTTCAGATGTCCTAGGGTCTAGGAGTGGGGCCAGTCACTGTGGGAAGAGGCCAGGGGCTTGGCCGGAGAGGCAGCCCAGGGCAGGACCCAGTCCTGAGTCCTGGAGCAGGGCCAGGGAGGCGCCCATCCCGCCCCAGCCAGCCGCCCTCTCTGCTGTTTCTTCTATTTGTTCTTCTTTTCACCCACAGCTCTGTGTTCCTGTCATCCCTCCTTTCAGCAAAAGTCCTGTTCCCGTTCCCTCTGTCCCCACCCACTCCTGTTCCCCCAAGAAAATAAGCTATCGTTGTATTTGCAATCTATGGATTAGAGGTTTAAGTATTTATTATTATTGGTTAATTATTATTAATTATGTAAATTTGCCTCCCATATGTCTGTTGCGTTGGGTTTCTGAGGAGACCCTGGGTGAGGAGGATGCACTGGCTTCCCGCTTCTCGCCCCCCACCCCTGTGCTGTCCGGGAGACAGTGGTCTGGGGCCACTGGTTGGGCCCCCTTCTCCCTTCCCCCTTCCCCTTGTCCCTTCTGCAGGCCGTTGAGGGGGGCTGTCTGTCTCAGTCTGTCTCTGCTCCCACTCTTGAGGCACTGGTTACCGCAAAGTGAGCAGCCAGCAGGGGGGCGAAGGTCCTGTGTTGGCCACTGCCTCCTCCAGTGCTGCAGGAGGCGGGCTGAGGCCCCACCTGGTGGCTTTCACCTGACCCAGCCCTGAGTCCTCTCCAAGCCTCTCTCCGGCCCCTCCCACCTGGCCACTGCCTCCTCCAGTGCTGCGGGAGGCGGGCCAGGGCCCCACCTGGTGGCTTTCACCTGACCCAGCCCTGAGTCCTCTCCAAGCCTCTCTCCGGCCCCTCCCACCTGGCCACTGCCTGGCATTGGGATCGCCCCAAAATGGACCCGGCCCCTCCTGTTATTTGCTGGGAAGTCCAGCGGAGGAGAGGGTGCAGGTCCCCCGCTGAGCCTCCAGTCTCTGTAGACTGGGCTGCCGGCCCTTCAGCCCCCCTTGGAGCCCCTCCCGCCACAGCCGCACCTTCTGCTCCCGGCCCCTCCCTTTGTATTTGGAGACAATGTGTTGTAATAAAGCTTAAAGTGGATGTTTTCCCCACGACTCCGCGCCTCTTCCTTCAGACTGG